ATAATTTTGTACTTTTAATAAAACTGTGAGAGTAAATTGCTAGTTTCTACTTTTCCAGATTTTGGTTTTATGGGAAGACCTCAGTCTGAGTCCACCAAGGGAGTCAGGATTTTATTGTTCACCTAACGCTGTAGCCCAGTTTTGTTTCTACAATAGCTGCAAGAGATTCAGTGTTTGTATGATAACCGGCCACATACTATCTGGATAATCAACTTAAATGAGATTTTTTTAAAAAGACAACTACAAATCATCTTGCAAATAAATATATACTTGCCAACCATGTAAGCATTATGAGAAAAAGTCAAGGGTGCTGTGGGAGCATATATTGCACCTACCTGGGGCTCAAGAGTTACTGCCTGAGGAAGCGGCCTTTGAGTGTCCATCTGGAGAAGGGAGACATTCAGGTAGTGATGGTTGTGGGGGATAGAGGGTGAGTGCTCCAGGAGAGGGGATGTGTGTGCACCAGCCCCATGGTGGGCAGGAGCATTGTATTTGGAGGAGCCAAAAGGCCCCTGGAACAGGAAGGCAATGTTATAGGTGGAGGTCAGCGAGAAGCAGACTCCAGCTCTTAAGCTCAGGTGAAGATTTTCATCCCCCTCCTAAGAGCAACAGCATGCTTCAAAGTGTTTTATGTTGCAAAGGGACCAGATGAGAGTGGAGAGCCCCAGGCTCACCTGCTGCCAGGCATGTGCGTCGGCTAGTTGGGCAATGAAAAGCTGGTTACTATTTTAGTTTTTCTTCTCCCATTCTCTCTCTCTTTTTTAGAGACAGGGTCTCACTCTTTCACCCAGACTGGAGTGCAATGGTGTGACCATAGCTTACTCTAACCTTGACCTCCTGGGCTCAAGTGATCCTCCGGCCTCAGCCTTTCAAGTAGCTGGGGCTACAGGAGTGTGCCACCATGCCCAGCTAGTTTTTATTTTTATTTTTTGCAGAGACGGAGTCTTGCTGTGTTGTCCAGGCTGGTCTGGAACTCATGGCCGCAAGCAATCCTCCTGCTCTCGCCTTCCAAAGTATTGGGGTTATAGGCATGAGCCCCTGGCCCTGGCCCCATTTCTCTTTTTAAAAATTTTCTATTTGGAAATAATTTCAAATTTTCAGATACGTTTCAAGAATAAGAATAGGACAAAGAATACCCATGTACTCTTTACTCAGATTAATATTAAAAGATTAACATTTCTAGGTCCGGGTGCAGTGGCTCACACCTGTAATCCCAGCACTTTGGGAGGCCAAGGTGGGTGGATCATGAGGTCAGGAGTTTGAGACCAGCCTGGCCAACATGGTGAAACCCTGTCTCTACTAAAGATACAAAAATTAGCCAGCCATGCTGGCACATGCCTGTAATCCCAGCTACTCGGGAGCCTGAGACAGAAAAATTGCTTGAACCCAGGAGGCAGAGGTTGCAGTGAGCCGAGATTGCACCACTGCATTCCAACCTGCATGACAGAGCAAGACTCTGTCTATGGAAAAATAAATAAATAAAAATAACATTTCTTTTAATTATAAAAGCAGCATTTTCTCTTAGCAAAATTTCAGAAACATGTAATGTACAAAATGGCAGTCTCCTCCTTCCAGCTCCCTTGGGGTTGCCATTTTTGTGAGTTTGGAGTGCATTCTTCCATATCTCTTTCTAAGCTCTGTGCCTGGGAGGGAGCCCTGTGGGTTGGGAGCTCTGGGGTGCGAATGGTATCTGAGGACTCATTTCCACATAGAGTTGGACACCATGATTGCTCAAGGACAGGCAGTGAAGTGGGAAAACAAAATGCTGCAGCTGGTGCCCAGGGCAGGGCAGGTAAGGAGAGCAGGCAACGGGAGTAGAGGGCAAGTGGCCGTTGATGCCTGTGCTGTTTCTCCAGCTCCTTGGTTAGCTTAATGGAAACATTCAACGAGAAGGCTGAGCAGCTGGTGGAGATTCTAGAAGCCAAGGCAGATGGGCAGACCCCAGTGTCCATGCAGGACATGCTGACCTACACCGCCATGGACATCCTGGCCAAGGTGATGGGTGACAGTCGGGCATGGGGGCCAGGCAGGGATGACCTTGCCCTTCTCTCTCCCCCAGGCAGCTTTTGGGATGGAGACCAGTATGCTGCTGGGTGCCCAGAAGCCTCTGTCCCAGGCAGTGAAACTTATGTTGGAGGGAATCACTGCGTCCCGCAACACTCTGGCAAAGGTACTGCCTCAGCACCCCCTCTGGTGACCAGCCTTGGCCATCTGGAGCTGAAACTCTTGTTTAGTTCCTGCCAGGGAAGAGGAAGCAGCTCCGGGAGGTCCGGGAGAGCATTCGCTTCCTGCGCCAGGTGGGCAGGGACTGGGTCCAGCGCCGCCGGGAAGCCCTGAAGAGGGGCGAGGAGGTTCCTGCCGACATCCTCACACAGATTCTGAAAGGTGCAAGGGCCCCCTCTGCGGACTGGGGAGGGTGCTGGGAACTGAGACTCTCCTTGTTTTTCAGCTGAAGAGGGAGCCCAGGACGACGAGGGTCTGCTGGACAACTTCGTCACCTTCTTCATTGCTGGTTTGTAGCTTTGGCGGTGGCCAAGGGCCCGGTGTGGAGCAACCACCGTCCTCCCTTCCCACAGGTCACGAGACCTCTGCCAACCACTTGGCGTTCACAGTGATGGAGCTGTCTCGCCAGCCAGAGATCGTGGCAAGGTATGGGGGCTGCTCTTGGGGCTGGCAAAGAGGGAGACGAACTTGTCTTTGTCTTACCCCACAGGCTGCAGGCCGAGGTGGATGAGGTCATTGGTTCTAAGAGGTACCTGGATTTCGAGGACCTGGGGAGACTGCAGTACCTGTCCCAGGTGTGGGAAGTAGGAGGGAAGCTTCTGGGCGGCTCCTTGTTATCTCCCCTTGTGGCTTCTCTAGGTCCTCAAAGAGTCGCTGAGGCTGTACCCACCAGCATGGGGCACCTTTCGCCTGCTGGAAGAGGAGACCTTGATTGATGGGGTCAGAGTCCCCGGCAACACCCCGCTCTTGGTGGGTGGAGGCCCTGGGGGTCCTGGGGTGGGGAACCAGAGATGAGCGGACCCTTTGCCCGCAGTTCAGCACCTATGTCATGGGGCGGATGGACACATACTTTGAGGACCCGCTGACTTTCAACCCCGATCGCTTCGGCCCTGGAGCACCCAAGTAAGTCCCTCCTGGAGCTGCCCATGAGTGGGGCTGGCCTCGTGATTCCTCTCTTTCCCTGCAGGCCACGGTTCACCTACTTCCCCTTCTCCCTGGGCCACCGCTCCTGCATCGGGCAGCAGTTTGCTCAGGTAGGAGGGGCAGGGCTGTGGTTCTGCCCAGGCATTCCTTCCTCATTTTGCCCGCTGGGCCCAGATGGAGGTGAAGGTGGTCATGGCAAAGCTGCTGCAGAGGCTGGAGTTCCGGCTGGTGCCCGGGCAGCGCTTCGGGCTGCAGGAGCAGGCCACACTCAAGCCACTGGACCCCGTGCTGTGCACCCTGCGGCCCCGCGGCTGGCAGCCCGCACCCCCACCACCCCCCTGCTGAGGGGGCCTCCAGGCAGGACGAGACTCCTCGGGCAAGGGCCGTGCCCGCCCACCTCTGCTGCCCACGGCCACCCACCCTTCTCCCCTGCCCCGTCCCCTGGGCCACCCTTCACGCTGGCTTCCAGCGGGCCCTCTGCCGACCGCCTGCTTCACACCCCTCAGCGCTCCCTGTCGCCTGCGGACTCCATGGCCCTTCCTGGACTGGCCCTTGCCCAACTCCCAGCCACCACCACTGTCCCTACCACTGAGCCCTTGCACAGGCCACTTGCTCAGACGAGACACCCTAACTCTTGCTCACTCCCTAAAGCCCTCTTCAGGGGTCACCTCCTCCAAGAAGCCCTCCTTGCCACCCCCCGCCGGCAGGGGCCCCTCCTCTGTGCTCCCTCGGTCACCTGTGCTACCTCTAACACCACACTGACCACACTGTATCGTGAGTGTCCGTTGACGTGACCAATTGCCCTGCCAGGCTGTCAGCGCCTCAAGGGTAGGGTCTGCGTGTGATTTGTCTCTGAGCCCCCTGTGCCCACCCAGGGCCCGGCACAGAGTCGATGCTCAATAAATGTGTGTTGACTGCATGAATGACCTGGAACCAGGCCATGCGCTCTCG